ATAAATGAATGGATAAAGAAAATGTAGTATATATACACAATGGAATATGATTCATCCATAAAACACAAGGAAATCCTGTCATTTGCAACATGGATGAACTCAGAGAACATTGTGTTAAGTGAAATAAGGGAGGCACAGAAAGACAAATATCACATGATCTCACTCATATGTGGAATCTAACGAAGGTGATCTCAGAGAAATAGAATCCAGATTTCAAAGAAGTAGAATGTTGGTTACCAGACCCAGAGTGGTTTGGGGTTGAGGAGTAGTGTTGGTGTTGTGGAGATGTTAGTAAAAGAATACAAAATTACAGCTATATAAGAGAAGTAAGTTCAAGAGATCTATTGTACAGCAGGATGACTTTAGTTAATGATGATATATATGATATTCTTTGAAAATGCTAAGAGAGTGGATATTAAGTGTTCTCACCAGGATAACGACTCTGTGAGATAATGCGTATGTTAATTAGATACATTGAATGTCCACAATGTATATATATTTCCAAATATCAAGTTGTACATGATACATACATATAATTCTATAATTTAAAAAAATATATAAAAATAATTTGAAAAAATATTTAAAAAGAAAAGACATTTTTGTTTCCATGAATTTTCAACACCGAGGGATCCATAAAATCTCCAAAGACTCTTCAAGGGAGTCACATCGCTTGGAGATGATTCCTGAGTTTAGTTCCTTGCAGAAATTAATCTTTCCTTAGGGCAAAACTTGTGACTTTCAAATTAAACCGAAGAAAGAATTTCTTCTTGGGGGAAATAAATCCATCATGCCCTACCACTGCCTATTTCATCACAAAATTAACTGAAAAATTTCCATTCTATCATCTTCTTACTACTCAAAGGGAGCCAAACTCTTTGGAGAGTGGGAAGAAAATAGAACAATTTATTTAATAAGGTGCTCTGAGAATTCAACTCTTGAGACACTGGAAACTTAAAATGTGCCCCTGTTTAAACAACCTCACCTGTAATTCTCTGCTCCCAGCCTTTGGAAAAAACCCAGTACGGCTTCCTAGGAACAGATCGTGTAGAAGAGAAAACTTCAGTGATAACCATCAGAGTTAGTGTGACCCAGTGAGGGCTGGTGGGGTAAGAAGGAAAAGAGGAGAGAGAATAAGTACTAGCCTTCACAGTAATGAGCCTGGAAAGTCCCATACTTATTGAGTCTATGAAGGTGAAGTCCCTGTACTTTGATGGTACTTTAGTTTTCACAGAAACCAGTGTCTCCCACCTTCTGTTCTCACTCCTTGGAATCCAGGGCCCGTCTTTAATAAGTTATTTTCCGAACAGTCTCTAACTCTCCTGCACTCTTTCCTATAAACTTTAGTCTCCTGTTGAATTTCGTACATCCAGTTACTTATTCATTAACTACTCACGGAAGATCTACTATGCTCAAGGTATTGTCTATGTGTTCCTAATGTGATTGGATTTAAACGTTGCTTTTTCCTCCTTCCCCAGCAGACACAACAGCTACATGGAAGCAGAAAACCTTACAGAATTATCAAAATTTCTCCTCCTGGGACTCTCAGATGATCCTGAACTGCAGCCCGTCCTCTTTGGGCTGTTCCTGTCCATGTACCTGGTCACGGTGCTGGGGAACCTGCTCATCATTCTGGCCGTCAGCTCTGACTCCCACCTCCACACCCCCATGTACTTCTTCCTCTCCAACCTGTCCTTTGTTGACATCTGTTTCATCTCCACCACAGTCCCCAAGATGCTAGTGAGCATCCAGGCACGGAGCAAAGACATCTCCTACATGGGGTGCCTCACTCAGGTGTATTTTTTAATGATGTTTGCTGGAATGGATACTTTCCTACTGGCCGTGATGGCCTATGACCGGTTTGTGGCCATCTGCCACCCACTGCACTACACGGTCATCATGAACCCCTGCCTCTGTGGCCTCCTGGTTCTGGCATCTTGGTTCATCATTTTCTGGTTCTCCCTGGTTCATATTCTACTGATGAAGAGGTTGACCTTCTCCACAGGCACTGAGATTCCGCATTTCTTCTGTGAACCGGCTCAGGTCCTCAAGGTGGCCTGCTCTAACACCCTCCTCAATAACATTGTCTTGTATGTGGCCACGGCACTGCTGGGTGTGTTTCCTGTAGCTGGGATCCTCTTCTCCTACTCTCAGATTGTCTCCTCCTTAATGGGAATGTCCTCCACCAAGGGCAAGTACAAAGCCTTTTCCACCTGTGGATCTCACCTCTGTGTGGTCTCCTTGTTCTATGGAACAGGACTTGGGGTCTATCTGAGTTCTGCTGTGACCCATTCTTCCCAGAGCAGCTCCACCGCCTCAGTGATGTACGCCATGGTCACCCCCATGCTGAACCCCTTCATCTACAGCCTGAGGAACAAGGATGTGAAGGGGGCCCTGGAAAGACTCCTCAGCAGGGCCGACTCTTGTCCATGACAAATCAGGGCCTCAGAACTAAGAGGACACACTGCGTACCCCTAAGGCAAATGTTGTGGGTTTAAATATCCGGCTCTTTTTCTCTTTTAAAAAATGTGCTTGATGTGGGATTTTTGGTTGTTGTTATTGGGTTGTTTGTTGTTGTTATTGTTATTGTTTTTGAGACAGAGTCTGGCTCTGTCGCCCAGGCTAGAGTGCAGTGGTGCAATCTTGGCTCACTGCAACCTCTACCTCCCAGGTTGAAGCGGTTCTCCTGCCTCAGCCTCTCAAGTAGCTGAGATTACAGGTGTGTGCCACCACAGCCAGCTAATTTTTGTATTTTTAGTAGAGACAGGGTTCCACCATACTGTTCAGGCTGGTCTGGAACTCCTGACCTCATGATCTGCCTGCCTCAGCCTCCCAAAGTGCTAGGATTACAAGCGTGAGCCACCGTGCCTGGCCAATGTGTTTCTTTCTTTTCTTTTTTTTTTTAATCAAAAACAACTATGATTTTGCTTTTGTTTTTGTGTTAGTTTCTCCTAAAAACTCCCTCTGTAAGCCCTTTTTGACTTTTCTTCCCTAGATGTTTCCCATAAAGTTCCATCTTTGATCAGTTTTCTTACCACTCTTTCTGAGACTTCTAATTTGATGTGTATGGCACTCCCAATATCAAGTGCTGACCTGGTTTCCTCAAAAATTATCCTGTTGAATGTTGATGTTCCTCACCTTAGTATAGTTTTTTCTTGTCCTCTGGATAGGAAATAAAATGAAAACCATAGATTAGTCGTATAAAATGTTTACAATATCAGGACAGTGCTTGTTGCTTTACATGTCTGATGTTATTCAATCCTGAAAACATTTCGTGAGAAATTTTGTCTCATTCACTGCATTTCTCAAAGGAGGAGACTGAGATGGAGGTAGAGTATATCCTAACAATCTGACACTTTGCCCACACTTCTAACTTTGCCATCCTACTTTCCATAAAAACAGTGATATAAAATTTTCGGGGCACAGTGGCTCACACCTGTCTTCCCAGCTACTTGGAGGGCTGAGGCAGGAGAATCACTGGAGCCTAGGAGTTTGAGGCTGTAGTGAGCTGTGATCGTGGCACTGCAATCCAGCCTGGGTGACAGAGCAAGACCCTGTCTCAAACCAAAAACAAACACAAAAGCAAAGAATGATAATGTGATTTTCAACTTCAAATTATGACTCTATATTTGAAAGCTGGTTGGGTCAAATGGTTCCTAGTAATATACTGGCCAGAATGAGTCTGACATGCTATCCCTTTGAAATACAAGCCCTATAAGCCCACAGAAATCAGAGCCGTGGAATCTGGGAGCACAAACCCCTTAGGTGTCTCACTACAGGTGATGTTAGGCAGGGCCAATCTTGTTCCAACTCTTGATTTCCGGGCCATTGTATTCTATATCATAAAGATATTATCATTTTGATGGTATCAAAAGATATTATCATTTTTCACTGATTTGGAATGCATACTAATCCTAATTTGCATCCTGCAAATTTGGTAGCCAGTATTTTCTGTTTATTCAAATACCTGCAATAAATATTTGTCTTTGAAATAAAACTCAGGTGGCAGAGGTTGCAGTGAGCTGAGATTGTGCCACTGCACTCCAGCCTGGGCGACAGAGCAAGACTCTGTCTAAAACATAAAACAAAATAAATAAATAAAACAAAATAACTTAGAAAGTATAATTGCATTGTTTGTAACTCTAAAGATAAATAGTTGAGGGATGAATACCTCATTCTCCACGATGTGGTTATTTCACATTGCATTCCTGTATCAAAACGTTTCATCTACCCCATAAATATATACAGCTACTATCTACGCACAAAAATTAAAAATGTTTTAAAACATTTTTAAAGAAAAATAAAAGTAGAAGAGGAGAAAAGTGAATGACCATTGAAGGAACAGGGCTTCCTCTTCTCATTAAAACCTCTTCTGTCCTCTGAGTTCCCACCACCAAGTTTCAGAGACAGTGACAAACCACATCAGATTTTTTTTTAATTTTAAAATGAAATGGGAGTCATATCTGCAAATCCATTGAATGAACCATGTAAATAAAGAAGAAGCAGGCCTTCCATGAGAAGAATATGTTGCACCTTTTTTTTTTTTTTTTTTTTTTTGAGATGGAGTCTTGCTCTGTCGCCCAGGCTAGAGCACAGTGGCGCTGGGATTACAGGCGCACGCCACCATGCCCGGCTAATCTTTTGTATTTTTAGTAGAGATGGGGTTTCACCATGCTGGCCAGGCTGGTCTCAAACTCCTGACCTCGTGATCCACCCGCCTCGGCCTCCCAAAGTGCTGGGATTACAGGCATGACCCACCACACCCAGCCACTACTTTCATTCTTGAAGTTCAGATTTATGTTTCTAAGGAGGACTTTCTATTTTACTTTCTATACTCCTTGCCTGTAATTTGAGATTTTATGCATTGGTAATTTATGTTTTTGCTAAGTTGGATAAGACCCTAATTCTTTCTGTCTGATTGATCTATGTTGGCATGTTAGAAACTGCTGATCTTTGCAGCCTAACTTGGTAACTTTATATATTGCTTAAGCATTTCCCCATATCTAACAAGACTGCAATCAGATGTCAGCCAGGGTTGCAGTCATCTCGTGGACTGACTGGAGAGGATCTGCTGTGAAGCTCACTCACATGGCTGTTTGTAGGGTTTAGGTTCTTGCAGGACAATGGCCTAAGGCCCCTCAGTTTGTTGCCACAAGGGACTCTCATGGGGCAGCTCACATATGCCAGCTGAGTTCTGTCAGTGCAGGGAAGCAAGGGACAGAGCAACAGAGGCCAGGCCTATCCTTCTACCAGGACATGGGTCTCTAAGCACCCAAGACCATGGAGATTTCCCTCTGCCTTCCGGTAGAGTTCCTCACCATTCAAGACATTGTACTGTCAGAAAAATTCCATGCTGTAGAACTGGCACATGGACATGTCGCCCTTTCCTCTGCACTGGATATTTCTACAGACTTAACAATGTTCTCCTGGACCTTCAGACAAAATAAGCCACCCTGGTTCTCCTTCGCCACAAGCTCTCAGCCCAACATCACAATAAGCTGCTGCAATTCTGCACCTAAATTCAGCAAGTGTTCCCAGCAGCTTCTGATTGTTGCTCATCAAGAAAGAGCTCATCTCACTTCAGGCGGAGAACTCCCTAGTGTAGACTCTGTGTTGTGTGTGTTGTGTGTGTGTGTGTGTGTGTGAGATCACCTAGTAAATTCTTTAATGAAATGTACTTTCTTTTGGCCTGTCTTTATTCAAGTAGATAAAATAGGTTGTATGGAAGTTATGGAGTTTTTGTTTTGTTTTGTTTTGAGATGTCTTGCTCTGTTGCCCAAGCTGCAGTGAAGCGGCTCAGTCATAGCTCACTGCAGCCTTGAATTCCTGGCCTCAAGTAATCCTCCTGCGCCACCATGTCCAGGTAATTTATTTTATTTTATTTTTTTGTAGAGATGGAGTCTTGCTATGTTGCCCAGGCTGGTCTTGAACTTCTGGTCTCAAGTGACCCTCCTGCTTCAGCCTCCCAAAGTGGTGAGATTGTAGGTACAGACCACCATGCCCAGCCAGATATTATGGTTCTTTATAAACTTTCACATTCCACCCATGGCTCAGAGGTGAGGTACTCAACAATATTTGTCAATGACTG